ACAGGCGTAAGCCACCGTGCCCAGCCCACTAATTGGTTTTTTAATGTTAGACATCCTCACATTTTTGGGATAAATCTCACTTGTCTGTAGTGCTTTTTCGTTTAATATCTTGCTGGATTCAGTTGGTTGATTTTTTTTTCTTTGTGACGGAGTCTCGCTCTGTTGCCCAGGCTGGAGAGTGGTGCAATCTTGGCTCGCTGCAACCTCCATCTCCCAGGTTCAAGCTACTCTCCCGCCTCAGCCTCCTGAGTAGCTGGGATAACAGGTGCGTGCTACCATGGCCACCTAATTTTTGTGTTTTTAATAGAGACGGGGTTTCACCATGTTAACCAGGCTGGTCTCGAATTCCTGACGTCAAGCAATCTACCCACCTTGGCCTCCCAAAGTGCTGGGATGACAGGCCGATTTTTTTTTTTAAGGCTATTTCTGTTTATGTTCATAAGAAAGATTGGCTTGTAGTTGTCTGGTCTTGTAGTTTTTTTGTTTTGCCCTATTCTTGACCAGTTTTTTTGTTTGTTTGTTTTTTGTTGTTTTTTGAGACGGAGTCTCACTGTGTCGCCCAGGCTGGAGTGCCGTGGCGCGATCTCGACTCACTGCAACCTCGGCCTCCCAGGTTCATGCCATTCTCCTGCCTCAGCCTCCCGAGTAGCTGGGACTACAGGTGCCTGCCACCACACCCGGCTAATTTTTTTGTATTTTTAATAGAGAAGGGGTTTCACCGTGTTAGCCAGGATGGCCTCGATCTCCTGACATCATGATCCACCCACCTCGGCCTCCCAAAGTGCTGGGATTACAGGCATGAGCCACTGCGCCCGGCCCAACCAGTTTTGAAATTGAGGTTGTATTCGCCTCAAAAAATTATTTGCTTATTCACAAATAGTTTTTTTCTGTTGTCTGGAACAGATTAACTTTTCATTATTATTATTATTATTTTTAGAGACAGAGTCTCATTATGTTGCCCAGGCTGGTCTTGAACTGGGCTCAAATGATCCTCCCGCCTCAACCTCCCAAAGTGCTGGGATTACAAGCACGAGCCACTGTGCCCGGCCTAACTGTTTTAAAATTTGTGGTGTTTGTGCCTTATTTCTTTTTCTTGATTAGTTTTGCCATAGATATGCTTATTTCTCTTTTGACAGAGCCAACATTTATTTTTATTGATCTTTCTAGTGCTTGTTTATTTTTGTTAGTTTTTGCTGGTTATATTTTTATTTATCTGGGTTTACTTTGTTCTTTTTCTGACTTCTTGAGGTGATTGATGGCCTCATTAATATTTTGTCCTTTCTTCCTATACATTTAGTACTGTAACTTTGCCTTTAAAAGTACTATTTTGGTTTTATCCCATGAATTTTCTGTGTTGTATTCATTGTTATTCAGTTCTGTACTTTTTCCCAGTTTCCATTAGTATTTGTTCTTTGACCTATGTTTATTAAGTTCCAATTGAACAGGGAAATTTGAAAGTGCATTGTTAACTTTGAATTTTATTGGGCTAGACGGAAACATTTCTTTGATATTTGTGGAAACTTGCACTGCAGCTTGATACATAGACAATTTTTATAAATGTGCTTAAAAGTAGTGTAAGTTCTTTTAATTGTGGTATGCAGGGTTATAAAATTATCAGATCAAACCTGTCAATTTTCTATTCAGAGCTATATCCTTAAATTTCTTTAACTGCTTGATCATCAGAGAAAAGTATGTTAAAATCTCTATTGTAACAATTTTTTTTTTTTTTGAGACAGAATCGCTGTGTTGCCCAAGCTGGAGTGCAGTGGTGCCATCTCGGCTAACTGCAACCTCTGCCTCCTGGGTTCAAGTGAGTCTCCTGCCTCAGCCTCTGGAATAGCTGGCTTTATTGGCACCCACGACCACGCCCAGCTAATTTTTGTATTTTTAGTAGAGAGGAGGTTTCACTGTGTTGGTCAGGCTGGTCTCGAACTTCTGACCTCAAGCAATCCACCCACCATCCATCCCAAAGTGCTGGGATTACAGGCATAAGCCACTGCGCCCGGCCTATTGTGACTTACTTATCTGTATCGGTCAGGGTCCAGTCAGTAGACAAAAACCACATACTAATTTGAAAGGGAAAGTTTAGTATAAAGAATTATTGGTCGGGTTCCGTGGCTCAGGCCTGTAATCCTAGCACTTTGGGAGGCCAGGGCGGGCGGATCACCTGAGGTCAGAAGTTTAAGATCAGCCTAGCCAACATGGTGAAACCCCGTCTCTACTAAAATACAAAAATTAGCCGGGCATGATGGCGGGTGCCTGTAATCCCAGCTACTCTGTGGAGGCTGAGACGGGAGAATCGCTTGAACCTGGGAGACAGTGTTTGCAGTGAGCCGAGATCGCGCCACTTACTCCAGCCTGGGCGGCTGAGTGAGAGTCCGTCCCAAAAAAAAATTAAAAAAAAAAAAAAAAGGCCAGGCACAGTGGCTCACGTCTGTAATCCCAGCACTTTGGGAGGCCGAGGCGGGCGGATCAGGAGGTCGGGAGATCGAGACCATCCTGGCTAAGGCCGTGAAACCCCATCTGTACTAAAAATATAAAAAATTAGCCGGGCGTGGTGGTGGGCGCCTTTAGTCCCACCTACTCGGGATACTGAGGCAGGAGAATGGCGTGAACCCAGGAGGCGGAGCTTGCAGTGAGCCGAGATTGCGCCACTGCACGCCAGTCTGGGCGACAGAGCGAGACTCCGTCTCAAAAAAAAAAAAAAAAAAAAAGAATTATTGACAGGATTGAAGTAACTAGTAATTGTCAAGTAATAGTTAAAGAATAACTGAAAAATATAGGAATATAAGATATAGGAAGCAGCTATGACCTCTAGGGTTTTGATAGATCATCCAAAGAAGAGCTGTGTTCCTTCACTCTAAGGATGGGATCCAGACCTCATGGAAAGAGCATTGCTGGGGGGTCAACTGGATGGTGGAGACGTTGCTAAGTGTCTTACTCTGTTCTAAATCTGCCAGAGGAGGTGTATGGGGAAGCTCCTGGGTGCTAAAGGATCTATGAGTTGGAGAAGCTGCCCTCTCCATGAACCTAGCAGGAGGAAGCCGTATTCTGCAGGAGCCAATCATAATAGGAGCCTAATGTACAGGAAGTGAGCCTGTGGAAAACCGCCCTGCTGGAACTGAATGCTGGAGACAGCAGGCTCTGTAGGAGCTTTGCTAGCCAGATGCACTGAAACTAGGGAAAGAATCCCCCTTCCTCTTCCAGTGTTCCTCCACCATTCTGCTGATAAGGTTTAACCTTGTGCCAGTTAGCAAAGGAGAAATATCTACAAGGCCTAGCTCCATTATCACAGAAGGATGGATTTGGAATTGAGAGGCATAACTGTCACAGTCCCTTTAACTACTTTTTTCCTTTTCCTACAGCCTAGGAAGCTAAGAACCTTTAACTTTTTCATGTGTACACAGTGAGAAACCACACACATATAACTTCTTTTGATGACTTCTCTATATTACTGTGTATGTTTTCAGAAATTTTGAAGGACTATTAATGCATCATGTGACACAATTAAGAAATGAGCATCCACTTCTTAAATTTATAAATAATCTTTTAAAAAATACCTTTGGTGGTGGGGACCTAGAATTAAGATGTGGAGATAATGATCTGACAAAAAATTTGGAGAAAAATTTAAGACAGATGGGGGCAAAAGATCCATGTTTAGCTGGTCCGAAAGTAGTGTTTTCTCAGTTGGCTGTTCACAATCAGTTACAGATCAAACTTCTTGTTCTACTATTTCCCCCCTTGACTAGTTGTTAAAAAAAAAAGACACCCAGGATTACCAGGTCTCTTAGATTTATATTTATTTCCAGGTTTAACTTACTAGGTCAAGTCTTTTTCTAATTATTATTTTTGAGACACGGTCTGGTCTGTCACTCTGTCGCCCTGGCTGGAGTACAGTGGCATGATCACAGCTCACTGTAGCCTCCACCTCATAGGCTCAATTGACCCTCCCATCTCAGCTACTAAAGTAGATAGTACTATAGGTGTGAACCACCATGCCTCGCTACTTTTTTTTTAAATTTATTTTGTTTAAATAGAGATGGGGTCTCCCTATGTTGCCCAGGCTGGTCTCGAACTCCTGGGCTCAAGTGAACCTACCACCTTGACCTCCCAGAGTGCTGGGATTACAGGTGTGAGGTTTTTTGTTTGTTTTCAAGACAGAGTCTTGCTCAGTCGCCCAGGCTGGCTTGCAGTGGCGCAATCTCAGCTCACTGCAACCTCCACCTCCCGGGTTCAAGTGATTTTCCTGCCTCAGCCTCCCGAGTAGTTGGGATTACACGCACGCCCCACCACTCCTGGCTAATTTTTATATTCTTAGTAGAGACAGGGTTTCACCATGTTGGCCAGGCTGGTCTCAAACTCTTGACCTCATGATCTGCCCACCTCGGCCTCCCAAAGTGCTGGGATTACAGGCATGAGCCACCATGCCCAGCCCGTTTGTTTGTATTTTTTTTTGTCTCGATGTGGTTTTGCCATGTTGCCCAGGCTGGTCTCAAACTCCTAGGATCAAGCAGTCCCTTCCACCTCAGCCTCCCAAAGTGCTGAGATTACAGGTGTGAGTTACCACACCTTTTTTTTTTTTTTAAAGTAATCCCTGCCAGTAGTATAAACTAAAACTGTATGAAATAATAGTGCAGGGAAAGCTTTGATCTGTTTGATCTCTTTAACCAAATCATTAGATTCTCCATTATTCTGAGAGGACACCTCATGACTAATGCTCCCCTCTCCATGTGACCACTTACAGCTACTAATAGTAGATTTCTCATTAGGAAACCTCTGAGTATCTGATTTCACCAGTTGAATTTTGCTTTGCAAAGAGTCAGTTGTGTTATTTACCAAACGTGATCGTGTTATTTGTGCTTTTTGTAATTGTGCAGGCTATTTTATAACAGCTAATCAAATGAACTAATTGAAACAAATGTTAGGTTGAGGAATGTGAGGAATGGAGAAAAAAAATACACCTTGATTTTATTTATCTCTTGTGGTAGAACCATGATCTTTTCTTTGAATATGAATCCAATGATGAGAGTGTTGACGTCTTTCTTGCGTAAACTACACCCGTAAGACATTGCCCATGATTTTCAGTTTTTATTTTGTCCTTGCTTGAGCCCAGGGAGGTTGCAGTGAGCTATGATCATGCCACTGCACTCCAGCCTGGGTGACAGAGGGAGACTCTGTCTTAAAACAAAAACAAAAAAAAAAAAAAAAAACTTACATACTTTTTAATTGATCTGAGTATAGACTAGATTTTCTCCCCTAGTACTTTGGATCATTTTGTCTTCACTTGATTTGACATGCAGAGGTGTGTGTGTGTGTGTGTTTTGTTACCTGTCTTTCCATAGCATTCTGCCTAGTTTTCACTAGAAAATAACTCCCTTTGGTATTGTGATCTTTCATCATACTGTGATTTAGAAAAATAGGAAAATGAGCATAATTGATTTGATAATAAATGCACATTGGTAAGCTTTGAGAAAAACCCAGAATCGTATATAGAAAACCTTCCCCCGAGCTAAGAGGGAGCCAGGAGACCAAAGGATGACTCACAAGTCCAGGTTGGTGAATAGATACATTTACTAGGACTAATCAGTGGAAATTTTAAAATATTTAATACCGTAGGTGGTGACTCTCAAAAGGAAATAGGATCATGGCAGCAGATGATGACAATGGTGATGGAACAAGTTTATTTGATGTCTTTTCTGGTAAGAGCTACATTTAATTGTCTTTCTAATTTTCATTTTTAACTAATCTTTGCCTTTCTTGCAGCTTCTCCTCTTAAGAACAATGATGAAGGCTCACTGGACATATACGCTGGGTTGGACAGTGCTGTTTCTGGTATGTGAATTCCATAAAAATAGTTTCATTTTATGGAAGGTTTTTTTTGTTTGTTTGTTTTTAGACAGCGCTTCCAAATCCTGTGTACCATCAAGAAATTGTTTGGACTTATATGAAGAGATCCTGACTGAAGAAGGAACTGCAAAGGAGGCAACATATAATGATGTATGGGTTGCCACAATTATTAAGGACAGTTAGATACTTCAATTAATCCTTTTATATTTTATAGTTGCAAGTAGAATATGGAAAATGTCAACTACAAATGAAAGAGCTGATGAAAAAATTTAAAGAAATACAGACACAGGTAGAGTATAAATGAAAACATAAAAAACAAATGTACTTTATTAATATAGTTTGTGGTGTTTTAGAATTTCAGCTTAATAAACGAAAACCAGTCTCTTAAGAAGAATATTTCAGCACTTATCAAAACTGCCAGAGTGGAAATAAACCGCAAGGATGAAGAAATAAGTAATCTTCACCAAAGGTATTACTGAGCGGTGTAGCTGTTATAAATTAATAATTTAACTTTTTTTTTTATTTCATAATAGATTGTCTGAGTTTCCACATTTTCGAAATAATCATAAAACTGCAAGGACATTTGATACAGTTAAAACAAAAGATCTTAAATCTAGATCTCCACATTTGGATGATTGTTCAAAGACTGATCACAGAGCTAAAAGTGATGTTTCTAAAGATGTACATCATAGCACTTCACTGCCAAATCTGGAAAAGGAAGGAAAACCACATTCTGATAAAAGGAGTACTTCACATTTACCTACATCTGTTGAGAAACACTGCACTAATGGTGTTTGGTCACGTTCTCATTATCAGGTTGGCGAGGGTAGCTCAAATGAGGATAGTAGAAGAGGAAGAAAAGATATTAGACATAGCCAGTTTAACAGAGGAACTGAAAGAGTACGAAAAGACTTAAGTACTGGCTGTGGTGATGGTGAACCAAGGATATTGGAGGCTAGTCAAAGGCTACAAGGACATCCTGAGAAATATGGTAAAGGTGAACCAAAGACTGAAAGCAAAAGTTCGAAGTTTAAAAGTAACTCAGATTCTGACTATAAAGGTGAACGCATTAACTCTTCTTGGGAGAAAGAGACCCCTGGAGAAAGGTCACACAGTCGAGTAGACTCTCAAAGTGACAAAAAACTAGAAAGACAAAGTGAAAGATCACAAAATATAAATAGGAAAGAAGTTAAATCACAAGACAAAGAAGAAAGAAAAGTTGATCAAAAACCTAAATCAGTAGTAAAGGACCAAGATCACTGGAGAAGATCTGAACGAGCATCACTTCCTCATTCCAAGAATGAAATAACATTTTCTCATAATTCAAGTAAATACCATCTAGAAGAGAGAAGAGGATGGGAAGATTGTAAAAGAGACAAGAGTGTAAACAGTCATAGTTTTCAAGATGGAAGATGTCCATCTTCTCTTTCAAACAGTAGAACTCACAAAAACATTGACTCTAAGGAAGTTGATGCCATGCATCAGTGGGAAAATACACCTTTAAAAGCAGAAAGACATAGAACTGAAGATAAGAGGAAAAGAGAACAAGAAAGCAAAGAAGAAAATAGGCATATTAGAAATGAAAAAAGAGTACCTACAGAACATTTGCAGAAGACTAATAAGGAAACTAAGAAAACCACTACTGATTTAAAGAAACAGAATGAACCAAAGACTGATAAGGGAGAAGTCCTTGATAATGGTGTTTCTGAAGGAGCAGATAATAAAGAGCTTGCAATGAAAGCTGAGAGTGGTCCAAATGAAACAAAAAACAAGGACCTAAAATTGAGTTTTATGAAAAAATTGAACTTAACTCTTTCTCCTGCTAAAAAGCAACCTGTTTCCCAGGATAATCAGCATAAAATAACTGATATTCCCAAGTCCAGTGGTGTATGTGATTCAGAGTCTTCAATGCAAGTTAAAACAGTGGCATATGTTCCCTCCATAAGTGAACATATCTTGGGGGAAGCAGCTGTCAGTGAACATACCATGGGGGAAACCAAGTCAACGTTATTGGAACCAAAGGTTGCTCTTCTAGCAGTGACTGAACCCAGGATCGGTATCTCAGAAACCAACAAGGAAGACGAAAATAGTTTGTTAGTTAGGTCTGTTGACAATACTATGCATTGTGAAGAGCCCATTTGTGGTACAGAGACTTCCTTCCCATCTCCTATGGAAATACAACAGACAGAATCCTTGTTTCCATCAACAGGAATGAAACAAACCATTAATAATGGAAGGGCAGCAGCTCCTGTGGTAATGGATGTATTACAAACAGATGTGTCTCAAAACTTTGGCTTGGAATTGGATACCAAAAGAAATGATAATTCAGATTATTGTGGTATTTCTGAAGGTATGGAGATGAAGGTGGCACTTTCAACAACAGTGAGTGAAACCACTGAAAGCATTTTGCAGCCTTCAATTGAGGAAGCTGATATTTTGCCAATAATGCTTTCAGAAGATAATAACCCAAAATTTGAGCCTTCTGTTATAGTTACACCACTGGTTGAGAGTAAGTCGTGTCATCTGGAGCCTTGCTTACCTAAAGAGACTCTAGATTCTTCACTTCAGCAGACTGAGTTAATGGACCACAGAATGGCAACTGGTGAAACAAACTCAGTATATCATGATGATGATAACTCGGTTTTGAGCATTGACCTTAATCACCTGAGACCTATTCCAGAAGCCATCAGTCCTCTGAATAGTCCAGTGAGACCTGTAGCAAAAGTTCTTAGAAATGAAAGCCCACCTCAAGTTCCAGTGTATAATAACAGTCATAAAGGTAATAGTTTGTATTATCTTCTATAACTTTGCAAATGTGTTTAATATATTTTTCTCTTCTACAGATGTGTTTTTACCAAATTCAGCTCATTCTACCTCTAAGAGTCAGTCTGATCTCAATAAGGAAAATCAAAAGCCAATTTACAAATCTGACAAATGTACAGAAGCAGACACATGTAAGAATTCACCATTAGATGAATTAGAAGAAGGAGAAATTAGAAGTGATAGTGAAACATCTAAACCACAAGAAAGTTTTGAAAAAAATTCCAAACGTAGAGTGTCAGCTGATGTGCGGAAGTCAAAGACTATCCCACGACGTGGGAAAAGTACTGTGTGTTTAGATAAAGACAGTAGGAAAACACATGTAAGAATCCATCAGACCAATAACAAATGGAATAAAAGACCTGATAAATCTAGCAGATCTTCAAAAACAGAGAAGAAAGATAAAGTGATGAGCACTTCCAGCTTGGAAAAAATAGTTCCAATTATTGCTGTACCCTCTTCTGAACAAGAGATCATGCACATGTTACGAATGATAAGAAAACATGTAAGAAAAAATTATATGAAATTCAAGGCAAAATTTTCATTAATACAATTTCACAGAATTATTGAGTCAGCAATTTTGAGTTTTACATCTTTAATTAAACATCTCAACTTACACAAAATCTCTAAGTCAGTGACTACCTTACAGAAGAATCTCTGTGATATTATAGAGTCTAAACTTAAGCAAGTTAAAAAGAATGGCATAGTTGATCGTTTATTTGAACAGCAACTACCAGATATGAAAAAAAAATTGTGGAAGTTTGTAGATGACCAACTTGATTATTTGTTTGCAAAGCTTAAGAAAATCTTAGTATGTGATTCCAAAAGCTTTGGAAGAGATAGTGATGAAGGCAAACTTGAAAAAACAAGTAAACAGAATGCACAGTATTCAAATAGTCAGAAAAGGAGTGTGGACAACTCCAACAGAGAATTGCTGAAAGAAAAATTATCAAAATCAGAAGACCCTGTTCATTATAAGTCTTTAGTGGGATGTAAAAAATCTGAGGAAAATTATCAAGACCAAAATAACTCCAGTATTAACACTGTAAAGCATGACATTAAAAAAAATTTTAACATCTGCTTTGATAATATAAAGAACTCTCAATCCGAAGAGCGCTCCTTGGAAGTACACTGTCCAAGCACCCCAAAGTCAGAAAAAAACGAAGGAAGCAGCATAGAGGATGCACAGACATCCCAGCATGCAACTTTGAAGCCAGAACGAAGTTTCGAGATTCTTACCGAACAGCAAGCATCGAGCCTTACTTTTAATTTAGTGAGTGATGCACAAATGGGTGAAATATTTAAAAGTTTGTTGCAAGGTTCTGATCTTTTAGACAGCAGTGTTAACTGTACTGAAAAAAGTGAGTGGGAGTTAAAGACTCCAGAGAAGCAGCTGCTAGAGACTCTTAAGTGCGAGTCTATACCAGCTTGTACAACAGAAGAGCTAGTTTCAGGGGTGGCTTCTCCATGTCCTAAAATGATTAGTGATGATAATTGGTCATTATTATCATCTGAAAAAGGTCCATCTCTGTCTTCAGGGCTTTCATTGCCGGTTCATCCTGATGTGTTGGATGAAAGTTGTATGTTTGAAGTGTCTACTAACCTACCTTTAAGTAAAGATAATGTGTGTAGTGTAGAAAAGAGCAAGCCCTGCGTTTCTTCCATACTTCTTGAAGATCTAGCAGTCTCTTTAACAGTACCATCGCCTCTGAAGTCAGATGGTCATCTCAGTTTTTTAAAGCCTGATATGTCGTCCAGTTCAACTCCTGAAGAAGTCATTAGTGCTCATTTTAGTGAAGATGCCTTACTTGAGGAAGAGGATGCATCTGAGCAAGATATTCATTTAGCTCTGGAGTCTGATAATTCAAGCAGTAAATCAAGTTGTTCTTCTTCCTGGACAAGCCGATCTGTTGCTCCAGGCTTTCAGTACCACCCTAATCTACCTATGCATGCCGTCATAATGGAAAAGTCCAATGATCATTTCATTGTGAAAATACGACGTGCAACACCATCTACCTCTTCTGGCCTTAAACAGAGTATGATGCCTGATGAATTATTGACATCTTTGCCCAGACATGGAAAGGAAGCTGATGAAGGACCAGAGAAAGAATATATTTCATGTCAGAACACAGTTTTTAAATCTGTGGAGGAATTGGAAAACTCCAACAAAAATGTTGATGGCAGCAAGTCAACTCATGAAGAACAGAGCTCTATGATACAAACACAGGTTCCTGATATATATGAATTTCTTAAAGATGCTTCAGATAAGATGGGTCATAGTGATGAAGTGGCTGATGAATGTTTCAAATTGCATCAAGTATGGGAAACAAAAGTGCCTGAAAGCATTGAAGAATTGCCTTCAATGGAAGAAATCTCACACTCTGTTGGGGAACATCTTCCAAACACATACGTAGATCTAACGAAAGATCCAGTCACTGAAACCAAAAACTTGGGGGAATTCATAGAAGTAACAGTTTTACATATTGATCAGTTGGGATGTTCTGGAGGCAATTTAAATCAGAGTGCTCAAATATTAGACAATTCTTTGCAGGCTGATACTGTAGGTGCTTTTATTGATTTGACACAAGATGCTTCAAGTGAGGCTAAAAGTGAAGGTAATCATCCTGCATTAGCTGTGGAAGACTTGGGATGTGGGGTGATACAGGTAGATGAAGATAATTGTAAGGAAGAAAAGGCACAAGTGGCAAACAGGCCTTTAAAATGCATTGTTGAGGAAACCTATATCGACTTGACCACAGAATCTCCCAGTTCATGTGAAGTAAAAAAAGATGAGTTAAAATCAGAGCCAGGATCAAATTGTGATAACTCGGAGTTGCCTGGGACTTTGCATAATTCTCACAAAAAGAGAAGAAACATTTCTGATCTAAATCATCCTCATAAAAAACAAAGAAAGGAAACAGACTTAACTAATAAGGAAAAGACCAAGAAACCTACCCAAGATTCTTGTGAGAATACTGAAGCTCACCAAAAGAAAGCCAGTAAGAAGAAGGCCCCTCCTGTGACTAAAGATCCCTCATCATTAAAGGCAACCCCAGGGATTAAGGATTCATCAGCAGCACTTGCCACTTCTACAAGTCTTTCTGCAAAAAATGTTATTAAAAAGAAGGGAGAAATTATCATTTTATGGACAAGGTAAGAATCTTGTGAGACATTGAAATCACCAGACTAAAACTAAATACAATTTTTTCCTCCTCAGAAATGATGACCGGGAAATTTTATTGGAGTGTCAGAAAAGAGGGCCATCATTTAAAACATTTGCATATTTAGCCGCCAAGTTGGATAAAAATCCAAATCAGGTAACTACCCAATTTTTACATCTCTATTGGTTTTTGTAATTAACATTCATTTTTAAATTTTCAGGTCTCAGAAAGATTCCAGCAGCTAATGAAGCTCTTTGAAAAGTCAAAATGCAGGTAGTTAATGGTTACACTACAGGAGACTAGTAGTGAGAGACATCCAGTTGAGTTCCTGCTTCAGTCACAGGTTGGAGGATGATTGCTCGAGCAGGCATCTAAGGTGACCTCATCCACAGGGACGTGCTCAGAGTGAAGCCTGCTGCAGTTCAGATCAGCATGGCATCTCTCCTCAACCTTCTGATTGCTGATGAGTCTAAGGTGGGGGGAAATCCATTTGATTAATAATAAAG